TGTGGGTAGTGGAAAATTACAGTCAAAGGGGGTTGTTCTCTGGTGGGCAAGGCGGGGGCCGGGGGGGTGGAAGGTCTACAAAGTGCTCAGTGGGGGAGCTTCTGAGCCAGGAGAAGGAATTTCACAAGGTAATGTCATCAGTTAAGGCAGGAACCAGCCATTTTCACTACCTTTGTGATTCCTCAGTTGCTTCAGGCCATCTGGATGTATACATGCAGGCTTGGGCTCAGAGGCCTGACACAAGTTGGCACATTTGATCCTATCAACTTTAGTTTGCACTTTCACTTTTGATTTAAGAACATACTTTCTGTTTCTCAGAGGGCAGCCTCTGATGGGAATTTTAATACTCACAAGCATCAGTGGCTATATGATTGAATGTACTTCTTCAGTGTGAGTAAGTGACAACTTTCTGTAGCATGATATCCCTTATGGACACGATCCCCATTCAAAACGTTTTAAAACTATTTTATTGGGGACATTTATTAGCATGTTAAAACTCTTTTACAACCTATTAGAGCATATGCATAGAACATAAAATGTACACTGCCAAGAACAAATTTAAGGATAGGAAGAAAAGCTTACATTTTTTAAAAAGTATAAATTGAAATGTATGCAGTGTAATTTAAATTTGATTACGTTAACCTCCATTTCATCAGGACCACGTGTCGCGTTTTAACAAGAGTTTCCCTATCATGTCCAGGCTTTGGCTCTGGTTGCAGGCGCTGGGTAGGCACTTTTACGAGGAGGGACCTGGCACGATGGCACCACAAATTCCCAAGTGTGTCACCTCTGGGCGAACTTGGGCCTGTCCACTCGGCCCTGCGCGGTGGCCAGGGGCTCACCCTCTCGCACCGGGCGTCCCTCTGCGCGCAGCTTCTCTCGCCCCCCCGCGCCAGACCCGGGCGAATGGCAGCACCGTGGGACCCTGCCTTGACCGCCCCCGCCCTTCGGCGGCCTCTCCCAGCAGCCGGCAGGCTCTTGGGCGCGCCAACAGAGGGGCGCGGCTGCGGCTGTAGTCGCAGCCAGTTCCCGTTCCGGGCCCGCGAGGCAGCCGCCCCGGTCCTGCCCCTCCCTCGCGCTACTGCGGGAGCAGCGTCCTCCCGGGCCACGGCGCTTCCCGGCCCCGGCGTCCCCGGACCATGGCGCTCTCCGGGCTCTTCTCTAGCTCTCAGCGGCTGCGAAGTCTGTAAACCTGGTGGCCAAGTAAGTCCCAGCGACTGGGGATTCGCGCGGGGTTTCAGAAGTCCCATTTTCTTTTATCTTCTAGGGACAGTCAGTTGCATGTCACACAAGGGGCCTCCTTTGATTTATCCAAAAGGTCTGACCTGGTTTCTGGAAAAACTCTTTAGCGCATCAAATACTCGTTGAGGGCAAGTGTTGTTTCTAAACTTGACTCTTGTGGTGAGAGGTGAGTAGTCACTGGCATGTCAGTTAGCTGACTTTATAAAATGTTTTTTTTTTTTTAATCTTAGCATCTCAGTTATAAGAAATGCACATCTCCGCTCAAGGTCCCCTGGGACAGTGCAAGGAAAGAAAGAAGCCTGCGGTGAAAGTGACACTGAGTGAGTGTGTATCTGTGGTTTCTCTGGGGCCACCCCAGGATTCAGGGACAGAGTCCTGGTTGCTCTCCAGGAGGTGAGACTCCTTTCTAGGTCAATCATTTCCTGATGGCTGTCATATAATATATTGCTTTATTTAGGTGATTGTAAGTCAGGAGACTTTCCTTCGGTTTCTGCCTTTGATGGCAAGAGGTGGAGATTGTGGCGGCGATTACAGAAAACATCTGGGAAGACAAGTTGCTGTTTTTATGGGAATCGCAGGCTTGGAAGAGACAGAAGCAGTGAGTAAAACGGGCCCCTCGTGGTAGGCGGGTAATTTTTTTAAGTCTTTCTTTGATTTTGCAGATTCCAGAAATAAATTGGAAATTGAAGATTTAAACAATGTTGTTTTAAAATATTCTAACTTCAAAGAATGATGCCAGAAACTTAAAAAGGTATTATTAACTGCTAATTTAAATTTAATATTTGCTTTGCTGATGATGTCATTGATCTCTTCAGGGGCTGCGCAGAGTAGCAGGGGCCCTGGAGGGCGCGGCCTGAATCCTGATTGCCCTTCTGCTGAGAGGACACACGCAGCTGAAGATGAATTTGGGAAAAGTAGCCGCTTGCTACTTTAACTATGGAAGAGCAGGGCCACAGTGAGATGGAAATAATCCCATCAGAGTCTCACCCCCACATTCAATTACTGAAAAGCAATCGGGAACTTCTGGTCACTCACATCCGCAATACTCAGTGTCTGGTGGACAACTTGCTGAAGAATGACTACTTCTCGGCCGAAGATGCGGAGATTGTGTGTGCCTGCCCCACCCAGCCTGACAAGGTGCCCCGGGGACAGGGACGGGCATGGCATTGTGTGGACCCCGGGAGCTAGAAGAGGCCTCTCCCTGCTGATCTGAGTGAAGAGCGTGGGAGTTTAGTCCAGCGGGCAGGGCTGCATTTTGGGGTACTAATAGCACACAAATGCCTGGGTTAGCAGGTTGCACAGTCAGGTATTTTACTTCTGTGTTTGTGTCTGGAGCAAACCCTGACATCTCAGTTCTCATTGCTGTGTGTATTGGTTCCCAGACACTTCATTTTTAGATCCCCTTTAAATTAGGAGGGAAAAAGAACATAAGCATAAGAGCATCCCCAGCAGCGATGTTCATTCAGTGCCTCTGAAGGCTGGAGGGCTGCTTGTTGCTGGGTGAGACTCGGAGGGGAACCGACTCAGGGTCAGGAATGATGACATCCCACGGTGGGTCCACAGTGAAGAATCTTCCCCGCTCCACTGTGGGACGCCTTAACAGCCCTTACTTCCACTTACGCTTTGCGTTATCTCCTGAAAAATAAAATGGAGACCACAAATTCCTTCTTGGTTAGAGGAATGACACAACTCATTTATGACATGACCCCGCTGGGACTCAGAAGAGACCAGGACGGTTTCTGGGGGAAGCAGTAGCACACTCGTGTGCTTTGTTCTCTTCTCTTGATTTGTTTTCCCACATTTTTAACAAGAAAAAAAGCCGTTTTTAATATATGGCCTATCGCCCTCCTACTGTGTGGCCCAGGTGCCTACCTCATTATGCCCAAGGGGTGGTTCTCACCTCTCCACTCTCATTCCTGCACAGCAGTTGTGTCAGGTTAAGAGGGACAAGGAGAAGGCTGGGCACCGTGGCTCACGCCTGTAATCCCAGCACTTTGGGAGGCCGAGGCAGGCAGATCACCTAAGGTCAGGAGTTTGAGACCAGCCTGGCCAACATGGGGAAAACCCGTCTCTAATAAAAACACAAAAATTAGTCGGGCATGGTGGTGGGTGCCTGTAATCCCAGCCACTTGGGAGGCTGAGGAAAGAGAATTCCTTGAACCTGGGAGGTGGAGGTTGCAGTGAGCCAAGATTGTGCCATTGCACTCCAGCCCTCCAGCCTGGGTGACAGAGCAAGACTCTGTCTCAAAAAAGAAAAAAAAAAAAAAGAGGTAGAGAAGTCCATGGCTATTTGTCTGTCCTTTTTATTTTTAGGCTCATGGAAGCCTCCTGGTTTCTTAGAGCTGAGTGGTTTTATTTCTTGCTCAGGAGGTCATTTCACAGATTTTCGGGCTCCAATATGTTGACTGTCACAGCAGCTGGGGGGATGGCATAGCTACCGGCTGTACTAAGAACTCAGAGCCCTGCCCTGAGCCTGCCTGAGGGTCCTTATGGTAGGAGGATGCCCCTCATGCCAGCCCGTGCCCTCATGCTTGTGTCACCTCCAGGTCCGCAAAATTCTGGACCTGGTACAGAGCAAGGGCGAGGAGGTGTCCGAGTTCTTCCTCTACTTGCTCCAGCAACTCGCAGATGCCTACGTGGACCTCAGGCCTTGGCTGCTGGAGATCGGCTTCTCCCCTTCCCTGCTCACTCAGAGCAAAGTCGTGGTCAACACTGACCCAGGTAGGAGTCAGCCCCAGCAAGACCGCAGGCACTGCTGCTGTGCCCTGCCACCCCCTCCCTCCAGTGAGCAGGTATACCCAGCAGCTGCGACACCATCTGGGCCGTGACTCCAAGTTCGTGCTGTGCTATGCCCAGAAGGAGGAGCTGCTGCTGGAGGAGATCTACATGGACACCATCATGGAGCTGGTTGGCTTCAGCAATGAGAGCCTGGGCAGCCTGAACAGCCTGGCCTGCCTCCTGGACCACACCACCGGCATCCTCAATGAGCAGGGTGAGACCATCTTCATCCTGGGTGATGCTGGGGTGGGCAAGTCCATGCTGCTACAGCGGCTGCAGAGCCTCTGGGCCACGGGCCGGCTAGACGCAGGGGTCAAATTCTTCTTCCACTTTCGCTGCCGCATGTTCAGCTGCTTCAAGGAAAGTGACAGGCTGTGTCTGCAGGACCTGCTCTTCAAGCACTACTGCTACCCAGAGCGGGACCCCGAGGAGGTGTTTGCCTTCCTGCTGCGCTTCCCCCACGTGGCCCTCTTCACCTTCGATGGCCTGGACGAGCTGCACTCGGACTTGGACCTGAGCCGCGTGCCTGACAGCTCCTGCCCCTGGGAGCCTGCCCACCCCCTGGTCTTGCTGGCCAACCTGCTCAGTGGGAAGCTGCTCAAGGGGGCTAGCAAGCTGCTCACAGCCCGCACAGGCATCGAGGTCCCGCGCCAGTTCCTGCGGAAGAAGGTGCTTCTCCGGGGCTTCTCCCCCAGCCACCTGCGCGCCTATGCCAGGAGGATGTTCCCCGAGCGGGCCCTGCAGGACCGCCTGCTGAGCCAGCTGGAGGCCAACCCCAACCTCTGCAGCCTGTGCTCTGTGCCCCTCTTCTGCTGGATCATCTTCCGGTGCTTCCAGCACTTCCGTGCTGCCTTTGAAGGCTCACCACAGCTGCCCGACTGCACGATGACCCTGACAGATGTCTTCCTCCTGGTCACTGAGGTCCATCTGAACAGGATGCAGCCCAGCAGCCTGGTGCAGCGGAACACACGCAGCCCAGTGGAGACCCTCCACGCCGGCCGGGACACTCTGTGCTCGCTGGGGCAGGTGGCCCACCGGGGCATGGAGAAGAGCCTCTTTGTCTTCACCCAGGAGGAGGTGCAGGCCTCCGGGCTGCAGGAGAGAGACATGCAGCTGGGCTTCCTGCGGGCTTTGCCGGAGCTGGGCCCCGGGGGTGACCAGCAGTCCTATGAGTTTTTCCACCTCACCCTCCAGGCCTTCTTTACAGCCTTCTTCCTCGTGCTGGACGACAGGGTGGGCACTCAGGAGCTGCTCAGGTTCTTCCAGGAGTGGATGCCCCCTGCGGGGGCAGCGACCACGTCCTGCTATCCTCCCTTCCTCCCGTTCCAGTGCCTGCAGGGCAGTGGTCCGGCGCGGGAAGACCTCTTCAAGAACAAGGATCACTTCCAGTTCACCAACCTCTTCCTGTGCGGGCTGTTGTCCAAAGCCAAACAGAAACTCCTGCGGCATCTGGTGCCCGCGGCAGCCCTGAGGAGAAAGCGCAAGGCCCTGTGGGCACACCTGTTTTCCAGCCTGCGGGGCTACCTGAAGAGCCTGCCCCGCGTTCAGGTCGAAAGCTTCAACCAGGTGCAGGCCATGCCCACGTTCATCTGGATGCTGCGCTGCATCTACGAGACACAGAGCCAGAAGGTGGGGCAGCTGGCGGCCAGGGGCATCTGCGCCAACTACCTCAAGCTGACCTACTGCAACGCCTGCTCGGCCGACTGCAGCGCCCTCTCCTTCGTCCTGCATCACTTCCCCAAGCGGCTGGCCCTAGACCTAGACAACAACAATCTCAACGACTACGGCGTGCGGGAGCTGCAGCCCTGCTTCAGCCGCCTCACTGTTCTCAGGTGAGGCTGCCAGGCAAGGGGAGCAACAGGTGTGACTCGTAATTTTTTTGCTGTTTTATTTCAGACTCAGCGTAAACCAGATCACTGACGGTGGGGTAAAGGTGCTAAGCGAAGAGCTGACCAAATACAAAATTGTGACCTATTTGGGGTATGTCTTTCTCCAGAACACTGGGCCAACTAAGAAAGTCTCATGGCTGTGCTTTCTCTTGAAGTTTATACAACAACCAGATCACCGATGTCGGAGCCAGGTACGTCACCAAAATCCTGGATGAATGCAAAGGCCTCACGCATCTTAAGTAAGTGGGGTAGGCACCAGGTTCCTTAGTATTGGAGGCTGACTGTGTGTGACTCTCTCTGCAGACTGGGAAAAAACAAAATAACAAGTGAAGGAGGGAAGTATCTCGCCCTGGCTGTGAAGAACAGCAAATCAATCTCTGAGGTTGGGTGAGTAGAAGGGGATGGATGTATGTGGTACAGCTAACATTCACTATCTTGTCTCCTCCCTCAGGATGTGGGGCAATCAAGTTGGGGATGAAGGAGCAAAAGCCTTCGCAGAGGCTCTGCGGAACCACCCCAGCTTGACCACCCTGAGGTAACTGTGGCCCTGCTGTCTCCAGGGGCCAATAATAATTCACCCCAAGTGTGTTCCTTCCTAGTCTTGCGTCCAACGGCATCTCCACAGAAGGAGGAAAGAGCCTTGCGAGGGCCCTGCAGCAGAACACGTCTCTAGAAATACTGTGGTAATAGCTCGAGTCATTTCATTTGTTTGTTTTCTTGAGTAAATACTTCCTTTTTTTTCCTTAGGCTGACCCAAAATGAACTCAACGATGAAGTGGCAGAGAGTTTGGCAGAAATGTTGAAAGTCAACCAGACGTTAAAGCATTTATGGTAACTCAGAGAGCCTTACAATTTCAGACTGTTGGATTTTATACAAGTTATGTTCTTCTTTCAGGCTTATCCAGAATCAGATCACAGCTAAGGGGACTGCCCAGCTGGCAGATGCGTTACAGAGCAACACTGGCATAACAGAGATTTGGTAAGATCCCAGCGTTTGTCACAGTAATAACACTGTGTACTTTTGTCTTCCTCCTTTTCAACAGCCTAAATGGAAACCTGATAAAACCAGAGGAGGCCAAAGTCTATGAAGATGAGAAGCGGATTATCTGTTTCTGAGAGGATGCTTTCCTGTTCATGGGGTTTTTGCCCTGGAGCCTCAGCAGCAAATGCCACTCTGGGCAGTCTTTTGTGTCAGTGTCTTAAAGGGGCCTGCGCAGGCGGGACTATCAGGAGTCCACTGCCTCCATGATGCAAGCCAGCTTCCTGTGCAGAAGGTCTGGTCGGCAAACTCCCTAAGTACCCGCTACAATTCTGCAGAAAAAGAATGTGTCTTGCGAGCTGTTGTAGTTACAGTAAATACACTGTGAAGAGACTTTATTGCCTATTATAATTATTTTTATCTGAAGCTAGAGGAATAAAGCTGTGAGCAAACAGAGGAGGCCAGCCTCACCTCATTCCAACACCTGCCATAGGGACCAACGGGAGCGAGTTGGTCACCGCTCTTTTCATTGAAGAGTTGAGGATGTGGCACAAAGTTGGTGCCAAGCTTCTTGAATAAAACGTGTTTGATGGATTAGTATTATACCTGAAATATTTTCTTCCTTCTCAGCACTTTCCCATGTATTGATACTGGTCCCACTTCACAGCTGGAGACACCGGAGTATGTGCAGTGTGGGATTTGACTCCTCCAAGGTTTTGTGGAAAGTTAATGTCAAGGAAAGGATGCACCACGGGCTTTTAATTTTAATCCTGGAGTCTCACTGTCTGCTGGCAAAGATAGAGAATGCCCTCAGCTCTTAGCTGGTCTAAGAATGACGATGCCTTCAAAATGCTGCTTCCACTCAGGGCTTCTCCTCTGCTAGGCTACCCTCCTCTAGAAGGCTGAGTACCATGGGCTACAGTGTCTGGCCTTGGGAAGAAGTGATTCTGTCCCTCCAAAGAAATAGGGCATGGCTTGCCCCTGTGGCCCTGGCATCCAAATGGCTGCTTTTGTCTCCCTTACCTCGTGAAGAGGGGAAGTCTCTTCCTGCCTCCCAAGCAGCTGAAGGGTGACTAAACGGGCGCCAAGACTCAGGGGATCGGCTGGGAACTGGGCCAGCAGAGCATGTTGGACACCCCCCACCATGGTGGGCTTGTGGTGGCTGCTCCATGAGGGTGGGGGTGATACTACTAGATCACTTGTCCTCTTGCCAGCTCATTTGTTAATAAAATACTGAAAACACTCTTACGGGTTGAGTCTGGAGTTTTTGAAGGGACTTG